GAGTTTTCTTTCGTGAACATTATTATTACTAAGCCCAATTTTCCCAGGTCAAATTTTGTAAAACAAAACGTGGTCAAAATTTGATTCTCTGATCGATTTTTTGTAAAAAAGAAAAAAATTACCGTGTAGTTTTAAATGTTGTCAATTAAATTTTGTAATAGTTACCTCTACTCTGTTCAGGTTAATACTGAGGTTTTCAACAAGACCAACATACGATTCTTTTTTTTTTTTTTTTTTTTTTTTTTGGTGGGGTTGAGGGGACATAACAGTTTTTTCACTCTTGTTAAATTAATTTTCTGTTGATTCCATCTATCCTTAATCTTCATTATGAGCAACATACCAGGTTTTCTTCTGAAGATCATATGTGGTAGTGAGGCAATAATGCAAAGACATAGGATGGCAGGGGGATTCCGGCTTCTTTCTTTCTTCCCCTCCTGTGGAAAGAGGGTCTATAACACTCCGTAGTAGATAGGACAATTCTAATTATGAAGGGTAATTAGCTAGGCTCTGCTACAACCGAGAGCCCTGAGAGATTCCTCGACGCTGGCTGCTTTTCTCTTCCTCTCCACCAGAGGCGACAGCCTCTTTCCAAACAGAAACTGGGTTGGAATAGGCCGGTCCGGGGGAACGGCCAGAAGAAAGATCAAAGGTTAAAAACCGCCTCAAAGAGCACAGGTCAATACCCAACTCCTAAGGAGGCCTTAAGCTTTCATCTGCCACGAAACATGAAGGTGACTCCTCCCAATATCAAGGCCGGGGGGCCACTCAGCCTTCCAGAGACCCGGCGGGTCCGAGGCGAGTAACAGGTAACACCTGCTGAGCCGCCGCCGACCGGAAGTGGAAGAGAGCCCGGGACGGGGGTGAGGACAGGCCGCGGCACGCCTGCGCAGTCAGCAGGAGTTGCAGCGCTCATGCGCAGCTGGGCGGTGACAGGGTGACGCTCGGAGCGTGGGCCGCGACTCTCACGGATCCGGTTCCGCCCTCTCGCTGCCGATCCTTCGGAGCGAGCGCCCGAGATCCCTTTCCCAGAGTGCTCTGCGCCGTGAAGAAGCGGCTCCCGGGGACTGGGGGCATTTTGTGTTGGCTGGAGCTGGAGTAACAAGATGGCGTCGTCCGCGGAGTGACAGGGGTCCCTCTGGGCCGGAGCCGGCGGCAGTGGTGGCAGCGGTATCGCCGCCCTAGCTCACCGCGCCCCTTTTCCAGCCCGCGACGTCGCCGCGCAAGCGAGGCAGCGGCGGCCGCCGAGAAACAAGTGGCCCAGCCTGGTAACCGCCGAGAAGCCCTTCACAAACTGCGGCCTGGCAAAAAGAAACCTGACTGAGCGGCGGTGATCAGGTTCCCCTCTGCTGATTCTGGGCCCCGAACCCCGGTAAAGGCCTCCGTGTTCCGTTTCCTGCCGCCCTCCTCCGTAGCCTTGCCTAGTGTAGGAGCCCCGAGGCCTCCGTCCTCTTCCCAGAGGTGTCGGGGCTTGGCCCCAGCCTCCATCTTCGTCTCTCAGGATGGCGAGTAGCAGCGGCTCCAAGGCTGAATTCATTGTCGGAGGGAAATATAAACTGGTACGGAAGATCGGGTCTGGCTCCTTCGGGGACATCTATTTGGCGATCAACATCACCAACGGCGAGGTAATCATCTGGGGTGGGGTTCACGATAACGCGTTGATGCCATCATCCCCTCTTTCCCCTGCAGGAAGTGGCAGTGAAGCTAGAATCTCAGAAGGCCAGGCATCCCCAGTTGCTGTACGAGAGCAAGCTCTATAAGATTCTTCAAGGTGGGGTTGGCATCCCCCACATACGGTAAGAACCCGGTGCATATAGGCGATCCGCTGTAATATCCTCTCTTCTCCTTTTGTTTCGTTAGGTGGTATGGTCAGGAAAAAGACTACAATGTACTAGTCATGGATCTTCTGGGACCTAGCCTCGAAGACCTCTTCAATTTCTGTTCAAGAAGGTTCACAATGAAAACTGTACTTATGTTAGCTGACCAGGTATGTGAAATTTTGATTAGAATATAAACTGAACTCAATTATCTCTCCCTTCTTTTTTTTCCAGATGATCAGTAGAATTGAATATGTGCATACAAAGAATTTTATACACAGAGACATTAAACCAGATAACTTCCTAATGGGTATTGGGCGTCACTGTAATAAGGTTAGTCAAATGCTCTTTGCATGAAAGAACAATGATGCACTGCCACCCTCTATTGTCTGTTTAGTGTTTAGAATCTCCAGTGGGGAAGAGGAAAAGAAGCATGACTGTTAGTACTTCTCAGGACCCATCTTTCTCAGGATTAAACCAGGTCTGAAACTGTCTCCTATTCCAACCTCAATCAAACCTAATGTTTCTGTATTTCTCTTTTAAAGTTATTCCTTATTGATTTTGGTTTGGCCAAAAAGTACAGAGACAACAGGACAAGGCAACACATACCATACAGAGAAGATAAAAACCTCACTGGCACTGCCCGATATGCTAGCATCAATGCACATCTTGGTATTGAGCAGAGGTAAGTTCGAAAATGGAATGTGCTTATCATAGTCCAGTTTATAAAATTACGTTCTCTTTTCTAGTCGCCGAGATGACATGGAATCATTAGGATATGTTTTGATGTATTTTAATAGAACCAGCCTGCCATGGCAAGGGCTAAAGGTAAACCAGACTCACATTATCAGATTTTTCTCGTATATCTTTTTTATTTTATTCTTTTCCACAGGCTGCAACAAAGAAACAAAAATATGAAAAGATTAGTGAAAAGAAGATGTCCACGCCTGTTGAAGTTTTATGTAAGGTAAGTATGCATGATGAATATTAAAAAAATATTTTTAACTTTGTTTTAACCCTTGAACCTATAGGGGTTTCCTGCAGAATTTGCGATGTACTTAAACTATTGTCGTGGGCTACGCTTTGAGGAAGCCCCAGATTACATGTATCTGAGGCAGCTATTCCGCATTCTTTTCAGGTCAGTTTTTAAGGTATTTTAAGATTATAAACAGGATTAACATAAAATATTTTATGTGTTCCAGGACCCTGAACCATCAATATGACTACACATTTGATTGGACAATGTTAAAGCAGAAAGCAGCACAGCAGGCAGCCTCTTCCAGTGGGCAGGGTCAGCAGGCCCAAACCCCCACAGGCAAGCAAACTGACAAAACCAAGAGTAACATGAAAGGTTAGTAGCCAAGAACCAAGTGACGTTACAGGTTAACTTTTTTTTTGTTTTGATTTTTTACCAGGTTTCTAAGCATGAATTGAGGAACAGAAGAAGCAGAGCAGATGATCGGAGCAGCATTTGTTTCTCCCCAAATCTAGAAATTTTAGTTCATATGTACACTAGCCAGTGGTTGTGGACAACCATTTACTTGGTGTAAAGAACTTAATTTCAGTATAAACTGACTCTGGGCAGCATTGGTGATGCTGTATCCTGAGTTGTAGCCTCTGTAATTGTGAATATTAACTGAGATAGTGAAACATGGTGTCCGGTTTTCTATTGCATTTTTTCAAGTGGAAAAGTTAACTAAATGGTTGACACACAAAAATTGGTGGAGAAATTGTGCATATGCCAATTTTTTGTTAAAACCTTTTGTTTTGAACTATACTGCTTTGAGATCTCATTTCAGAAGAACGGCATGAACAGTCTTCAGCCACAGTTGTGATGGTTGTTAAATGCTCACAATTGTGCATTCTTAGGGTTTTTCCATCCCTGGGGTTTGCAAGTTGTTCACTTAAAACATTCTTAAAATGGTTGGCTTCTTGTCTGCAAGCCAGCTGATATGGTAGCAACCAAAGATTCCAGTGTTTGAGCATATGAAAGACTCTGCCTGCTTAATTGTGCTAGAAATAACAGCATCTAAAGTGAAGACTTAAGAAAAACTTAGTGACTACTAGATTATCCTTAGGACTCTGCATTAACTCTATAATGTTCTTGGTATTAAAAAAAAAGCATATTTGTCACAGAAATTTAGTTAACATCTTACAACTGAACATGTATGTATGTTGCTTAGATAAATGTAATCACTGTAAACATCTATATGATCTGGGATTTTGTTTTTATTTTGAAATGGGAGCTTTTTTGTTTACAAGTTCATTAAAAACTAAAAACTGTTTCTGTAAGGAAATGAGATTTTTTTTAAACAACAAAAAATGCCTTGCTGACTCACTATTAAATAAAAATCTCCCCAATTTTTTGATAGACTACTTCAAGCCATTTGTTACATGGTATTCCTTTGCAAGTCAATTTAGGTTTCGTGTTATAACTTTTCCTCTTTTTTTAAGAAAAATGAAAAAAGTAATTCTTTTGTCTGAAGGGGAAAGGCATTCTTTCATTTTTTTCTTTTTTTTTTTTTTTTTTTATGACTTGCAGGCACAATATCTAGTACTGCAACTGCCAGAACTTGGTATTGTAGCTGCTGCCCGCTGACTAGCAGCTGGACTGATTTTGAATAAAAATGAAAGCATTAAAGGGTTTCCCTACAAAACATTTTTCTTTAAAATACTTTTGAAATGGCTATAAGCAGTTGACTTTCACCCTTGGAGAGCATCACACTGTGTGAGGTTCAGTGATTGTTGACCCTCCCCAGCCCCTCCTGCTTCTTTAAGTTATCTGTGTGCGTGCGCTTCCTCTCAATCTTCTTTGCACGCTCATTTCTTTTTCTCTGACCCATGAGAAAGGAAAACTTACTGATGATAATTTTTAAATAGTGTAATTTATTCATTTATAGCATGTCAGGATAAATTAAAAGAACATTTGTCTGGAAATGCTGCCGGGAGCCTATTGTGTAAATGTAGGTATTTTGTAAAATAACCTTGAAATTGTAAATTGACACGTGTTTGGTCAGATTGTGTCAAGTTTAATTTGTTTTGTTTTCTTTTTTCTTTTTTTTATTTGAAAACTACTTTAGCAATAATTAATTCCATGATTATCACATTCTGCCATTAAGGGATATTAGTACCGTAATACTGAAGAAATTTTATTAAGTCTGAACTTCTGGGGTAGGCAGCTTCTTTGTTTCTTTTCTATCCACCCTTGTCGGTTGAGGTATTTGTTTCTTGACTAATAAACCCTTTGATACTTTTAGCCAGAAATCAGTCTCATAAAGCTATTTTTGAGTATAGTTTGTGTAAAATAAAAATGTTTAGCTTTGGTAATAACTTCCAAGCTGAACTCCCTCTAGCAAGATATTTTTCAGTGCTTTTATTTACTATGCACTTAGACTATGCACTTTTTCTGAAATATTTTTGTAACACTTTTTTGTATTTTTGCCATTTGAAAAGGTTGTGGTGTAGTTGGTCTGTAATTAAGTTGCAGATTTAAAACTGCTGTTAGCTTTGTAAATCAAAATATAGGTGTTTTTTGTCCTGGTATATCGTCATTCCATCTGCAGCTGGAGCTGGAATCCCATTGATCTTCTAGCTACCATTCATTTTCTTCACTGTTCACAAAAGAAGAGTGTGAAATTCAGTGAATGCTGTTACTAATCCTGTTACGAGATGAATCTCATTTCACCAAAATTAAATTATGTTTTTCCGCTAAAATGATGATACAAGTTGAAGACACATCACTCTGAAATTGGAAGACCTCACCACTTAAGGCTCCACAGTGGCTTACTCAGCTGAACTCTAGGTTACTACTCTTTACTTTGTTCACCCATTGGGGGGTGCAGTTTTTTTAAAATGTTGGGAGATGGCCATTCTAACTACTGTTGAATGTCTCTGTTTTGGGAAGGTATAACAAGAAATAAAAAAGAATATATATGAAGGGAGAGACTGGTTATCTCCTCCCATATGGTTGTGCTTATCCTCTTATGGCTTACAAATGAATATTTGGAGGTTTGCTTTCACAATGATTTCCCATCAACAAATATTTTTAGTAGGATTTTTCCTGTTTCTGTTAGTCCTTGCAGTACTCATAAATGTTTTAAGCTGAGCATACTGTAATAGTCATAAGTTTAATTTCATTATAATAAAAATAATCAAACAAAAGGACTTTAGAACCCAAGACAATGAGCTAGTTTTCCCTAAAGTTTGCTGAACTATTAAGGAATATGTTCTTATAGCTTTTGACTAGAATGAGTCATGGGAATTCTAAGAAGGGATGGCCTAGACATTTTTAGCTCAGTTAAATTCAGCATTTAATGCAGGTGAGTTCCTGGGTCGTTTTCCAACTAGTCTGGAACAGTCTGGTTCTGACTCAAACTGGTATAAAGCATTATTTTAGGTTTTCTCTTTGCCAGTTTTTAAGCAGTTATAACCATGTAAATCAAGATGTGAGGACATCTATATGAAGTATAGTAAAGAAGTGGTGTCAGCAGATCAATATGTGTGTCCTGGGTGTGCTGCTCTCTTAAGTGAGACTTTGTGAGACTATACTTTAAATGCATTATTACCATTGCTTACATTTTGGGGGATTTTCTTCCTCCTCAAAACTTCCATTTCTATTGTAATATTCTTAATGACAATCTTTTTTTTTTTTTAGCAGTGTATGTTTGAAACAGCCAAAGATGGCGATGAACCAAGTGTAAATTGATCTAAGCAGCCCATGCAGTTTGTGTTGAATCAACAAACAGTGTATTGTTGAAGTGAAATTATTTTCTGAAATGACTTGTTAGACCAGTTTTGAGGACATACTCAAAAGTAGAGTAATAATGGCTCCTGGGATGGAGAAATATGAGATGAACCTGGAACATTCTATTATGGTGCCACAAAGGAAATCTAAAAAAAAAAAAAAAAAAAAAAGTGGTTGGCTAGGAGCAGTGGCACACGCCTGTGATTCCAGCACTTTGGGAGGCCGAAGTGGGCAGGAGTTCAAGACCAGCCTGGCCAACATAGTGAAACCCTGTCTCTACTAAAAATACAAAAATTAGCCGGGTGTGGTGGCGGGCGCCTGTAATCCCAGCTTTTCAAGAGGCTGAGGCAGAAGAATCGCTTGAACCCGGGAGATGGAGGTTGCAGTGAGCTGAGATCGTGCCACTGCACTCCAGCCTGGGCGTTGCAGTGAGACTCCGTCTCAACAACAACAAAAAGGTGGATACATGTCAAAAGGGCACAGGAGCCACTTGAAGGATTATACTTGCTAAATCTGTGTCAATTATCAAAATAAACTGGTAGCAACGTTACAACTCACTGAATAAGATACCATGATTCCATG